TATTTTTAGACAGCAAAAATAGCTTCATTATGCTTTTGATTGCATAATATATCTCTGGAAAGATGAAAAAGAATCAGATAACACCTATTTCCTCCAGGAAAGAAAATGTGGTGGCCAGAGAAAAGAGGTGGGAGGAAGGCTGGTCATTGTCTATTCCACTGTGCACAATTTGAATTTGGAACCATGCAAAAGTATTGCTTAGTTAAGTTAAAATCATGTAAAAGATACAAAATAAACATTTAACACCAGCACAATATGCTGGGAAACAAAATGAAAGGATTTCTGGTCTCGGTGCTGTAGGTCACATAGCCTCTCTTTCCTGGACTGAGTCTTCCTAAGAAAGGGGACGGGAAGTAAGGCTGGCCTACTGGTGTGGACAGATTCCAGCAACATACATGACCTGGGGGCACAAGGACTGCTTCCTAAACAATGATGAGCACACAGCCACCTAATAGCCTGGATCAGCTGAGGCCATTCTGATTTCAAACACTCAGTCCCCTTGCCTTCCTAAGAACCCCTGTGTTTCTCAGACTGAAAACGTGTTCTGAATTTTGTTAAGTAAGTGTGGCCCCTGTTGAAATTCATCAAGAGTGGGAAAGAGCCAAAGTGGGAAGGAGCATGGGTTGATTGGCACAAAAGTAGGTCTGTTGATAAAGAATGGAAGTAAAGGGGACATCAGGTAGAAGCTTTTGCTGTGAGTCAGAAGGACAATTTAAAAGTTGCCTAAAGAGGCGCACACTGTCTGTGTTGCTGCCATCCAGTTGGATGGCAACCAACTGAACCAAGGGAACCTCAGGTTCTTGCCTACTGGCCAGAGCCCTTCACAGAATGTCCCCCACCCCCGCCAAGCCCGGCTGCCCACTGCCCCTCCCCCTCTGCAGAATGTCTGGGGTCCTGTGTTCCAAACCTGTTTATATGCAAATTATCCCTGCTCCACTTGGACTCAGGAGGATCTGCTGAGTCAGGTCACTCTCTGGGTCCTGCCCTTGACTTTTTTCATTGCGGAAGCTGCCAGACAGTGGTGGTCAGTGCCCAGCCTGAGGGGATGGCTTCAAATGGAGGTGAGCCTGTAGGGATGGGGCATTATCCGAGTAGCTCATTCACCTCTTTCCTTTGTCTCCACAGCATACCCAGTGCTGGGACCCGGCGTGACCGTGAACCCTGGCACCTCCCTGTCTGTGTTCACGGCTCTGCCCTTTGCCACACCCGCTCCCGGCCCAGCACACAGGCCGCCCCTCGTGACTGCAGTGGTTCCTCCAGCCGGCCCTCTGGTGCTCTCTGCCTTCCCCAGCACCCCTCTAGTGGCAGGACAGGATGGCCGCGGCCCGAGTGGGGCCGGGGCTTCCAACGTCTTTGTCCAGATGAGGACAGAAGTGGGGCCTGTGAAGCCCCCTCAGGCACAGACCTTGATCCTAACTCAGGCCCCCCTCGTCTGGCAGGCTCCAGGCACCCTCTGTGGAGGTGTCATGTGTCCACCTCCCCTACTCCTGGCAGCTGCTCCTGGGGTGCCCGTTACCTCTGCCCAGGTGGTTGGGGGCACCCAGGCCTGTGAGGGAGGCTGGTCCCATGGCCTTCCTCTTCCACCACCACCACCGGCTGCCCAGGTGGCCCCCATCGTGTCCCCAGGGAACGCTAGGCCATGGCCACAAGGGGCTCATGGAGAGGGCAGCCTGGCTCCCTCCCAGGCCAAGGCCCGGCCGGACGACTCCTGTAAACCCAAGAGTGTCTATGAGAACTTCCGACTCTGGCAGCACTACAAGCCCCTGGCCCGGAGGCACCTTCCCCAGAGTCCTGACACTGAAGCGCTTTCCTGCTTCCTCATGTGAGTGTCCTCGGGGCGCCGGAGCTTGTCCTTACAGACTGGGACTGACTGCACTGGTTTACAGCCCAGTTCTCCGATCCCTGGCCCGGCGGAAGCCCACCATGACGCTGGAGGAGGGACTGTGGCAGGCCATGCGGGAATGGCAGCACACGAGCAACTTTGACCGGATGATCTTCTACGAGATGGCGGAAAAGTGAGTCTGGGGTCCTGGGGGCAGGGCCCGTGCTCAGCACAGCCTGGGCCTCCTTCACCCACAGGTTCCTGGAATTTGAGGCTGAGGAGGAGATGCAGATTCAGAAATCGCAGTGGATGAAGGGGCCCCAGAGCCTGCCTCCTCCAGCCCCGCCGAGGCTTGAACCTCGAGGACCCCCTGCCCCTGAGGTGGTCAAGCAGCCAGGTACAGCTTCCCACATTCCCACAGGAGCCATGACCACACCCATCCTCCTCCCTCTCTGCCTCAGTGTACCTTCCCAGCAAGGATGGCCCCAAGGCCCCGACTGCCTGCCTGCCACCACCCAGGCCCCAGAGGCCAGCGGAGACCAAGGCCCACCTGCCACCACCCAGGCCCCAGAGGCCAGCGGAGACCAACGCCCACCTGCCACCACCCAGGCCCCAGAGGCCAGCGGAGACCAAGGTCCCTGAGGAGATCCCCCCTGAAGTGGTGCAGGAGTATGTGGACATCATGGAGGAGCTGCTGGGGTCTCACCCTGGGGACACAGGGGAGCCTGAGGGACAACGGGAAAAGGGCAAAGTGGAGCAGCCGCAGGAAGAGGACGGGATAACCTCAGACCCGGGCCTCCTGAGCTACATTGACAAGCTGTGTTCCCAGGAAGACTTTGTCACCAAGGTGGGCTTGCCTGGAGTGCTGTGGTCTGTAGGGGAAGTTCACACCTTCTTCCTTCTGTTTCCAGGTGGAGGCCGTCATTCACCCCCGATTCCTGGAAGAATTGCTTTCCCCAGATCCACAGATGGATTTCTTGGCCCTAAGCCAGGAGCTGGAGCAGGAGGAAGGACTCACCCTTGCCCAGGTAGAGCAGCGGAGGGAGGGGAACCCAGGTACAGCGCCAGTAAGTGCCCCCTTTCCTTCCGCAGCTAGTGGAGAAGCGCCTCCTGTCCTTGAAGGAGAAAGGGTGCGGGAGGGCAGCCCCTCGACATGGCACGGCCAGGTTGGACTCAAGTCCTTCTGAGTTTGCAGCTGGCCAAGAAGCAGCGAGAGAGGTCCCTGACCCCCAACAAAGGGTCAGCGTGGAAACCTCCCCACCCCAGACAGCTGCCCAGGACCCTCAGGGACAGGGCAGAGTGCGCACTGGCATGGCCAGGTCCGAAGACCCTGCTGTGCTTTTGGGATGTCAGGATTCCCCCAGGCTGAAGGCTGTCCGGCCAACCTCTCCTCCCCAGGACCACAGACCCACCTGCCCCGGCCTGGGGACCAAGGACGCCTTGGGTCTCCCTGGAGAGTCTCCTGTCAAGGAGTCACATGGGCTGGCTAAGGGGTCAAGTGAGGAGACGGAACTCCCTGGCATGGTCTATGTCGTGGGTTCCCACCACAGGCTGAGGCCCTGGAGGCTGTCCCAGAGCCCTGTCCCTTCCTCGGGCCTTCTCAGCCCAGGAGGGAGAGGACCCCAGGGAGCTCTTCAGTCTCCATCTGCTCAGAAAAGAGGCCTCAGCCCATCACCTTCTCCTGCCAGCAAGTCCAAGAAGCGACCTCTCTTTGGAAGCCCATCCCCTGCTGAAAAGACACCGCACCCAGGGCCTGGGCTCAGGGTCTCTGGGGAGCAATCCCTGGCTTGGGGGCTGGGTGGCCCCTCACAGTCTCAAAAGAGAAAGGGTGACCCCTTGGCCTCCAGGAGGAAGAAGAAGCGGCATTGTAGCCAGTAGGGGCCGCCATGGGGCAGACTCTCTGATGCCAGTCCCCAAAAGTGGGGCTCTGAAGTCTCGGACCCTCATGGCACCCGGTGCCCCAAAGCAAAGGCTGCTTCTCCTCCAGTGCTGATCTTGCTGGGCCTTAGCTTTGGAGGGTAGGGGAAGGAGGGGAGGGAGAAGGTGGCTGAACGGGGAGGGCAGGAAGGGAGGGCCTGGGGGGTGGGAAGCAGTGCCTTGGGGGCCTTGTGTGTAAATGTGAATAAATGTAGTTGTTTTGGAAAATGCTCTCAGGGCTGCTGCCTCTGCCCTTGGCG